AGAACGCCCAGCAGCCTCTTTTATCCAAATGGACAATTGGTAACAAAAGATGGGAGTTCATAAAGGATTTTCCAAATATTTGTTGAGTCATGCCACTGAAGCATTTACTCCAGCATTTCCTGGTCACTCCTCCCTGTCATGTGTGATGAAGGCTGCCCTGTTACTCTTCTCTTGGAGGTTTTCTAGTGCATAAATACTTGCTGAAGCTCTCCCCACATTCTCTGTGGACTGAATTCTCTCCTATGTAGACTCTCTGAAGTCCCCTCAAGTGGGAAACAAAGTTTTGCCCATACTTCACGTTTCTACTGTTTGTCCCAGTAGAAATCCACCCAAACAAAAAGCATACTTTTGTTTCTGAATCTTTTCTACACCTGTCACTTTTTCTTGTGTGGGTTCACTGGGGACCGAGATGAGGGCACTGTTTGAAACATCAACCAAATTTGCTACATGCCTAGGTTTCCTTCATGTATTAATCCTCCACTGGGCAATGGTAGTTGGGCTGTACTGAAATGCCTTCTTCAGTCGAGCGTCTGTAAGGCTTTTCTCCTGTACGATTCACCCAAATCTGATAATGCGTGTACTTTGCCTAAAGCAGTTCGCCTAGTCTGAATCCCTCCTGTGAAAGGAATTAAGCAAGCTACCTTTTGCATTGCATTTCAGATTTAAGAAAACTATCTGAATCACTTTTCATTTCTGCCACAGTTCAGATAATGAATCTTGAGTTGCACCAATCTTAGCGCTGACATTAAAAATCAAGCTTTACAGTGTTTGGATATGATGCACCTTTTAGGAGAAACTAAGAAAGCTTACTGTTGAAATTTTTTTTTTTGACAAGTTAACATTTATTTTTGGGCCTTTCTTCCTATGTGTATTTCAAGTCTTTTTCAAAACAAGGACCCAGGAATCTCCAGATTCAATTATGTCCCTGGGCTTGGTCGACTGCTCCCGGAGTCTTAGGAAGCCTTGTACAAATGCTAGAGTTACTCATTCACCAACATTAAACCCTAGGATAGAAGATTCAACAAAGCAGGACTACTTCCGCCGACAAGGAGGCAGCCAATGTAGAAAATGCTGGAATTTTTCCTTGGAACTGGACTGTGATGAGAGGTACTTGCCATGAACCTAAGCTACTGTCTTTTCAACAGCTTTTTCTTGACTTTTCTTCCAGCAGCTTGCGCTAAATGAATTCATCAAGTGACTGAAGACAACCAGTGATGGACGGGGTGAATGATAGCTCCTTGCAGGGCTTTGTTCTGATGGGCATATCAGACCATCCCCAGCTGGAGATGATCTTTTTTATAGCCATCCTCTTCTCCTATTTGCTGACCCTACTTGGGAACTCAACCATCATCTTGCTTTCCCGCCTGGAGGCCCGGCTCCATACACCCATGTACTTCTTCCTCAGCAACCTCTCCTCCTTGGACCTTGCTTTCGCTACTAGTTCAGTCCCCCAAATGCTGATCAATTTATGGGGACCAGGCAAGACCATCAGCTATGGTGGCTGCATAACCCAGCTCTATGTCTTCCTTTGGCTGGGGGCCACCGAGTGCATCCTGCTGGTGGTGATGGCATTTGACCGCTACGTGGCAGTGTGCCGGCCCCTCCGCTACACCGCCATCATGAACCCCCAGCTCTGCTGGCTGCTGGCTGTGATTGCCTGCCTGGGTGGCTTGGGCAACTCTGTGATCCAGTCAACATTCACTCTGCAGCTCCCATTGTGTGGGCACCGGAGGGTGGAGGGATTCCTCTGCGAGGTGCCTGCCATGATCAAACTGGCCTGTGGCGACACAAGTCTCAACCAGGCTGTGCTCAATGGTGTCTGCACCTTCTTCACTGCAGTCCCACTAAGCATCATCGTGATCTCCTACTGCCTCATTGCTCAGGCAGTGCTGAAAATCCGCTCTGCAGAGGGGAGGCGAAAGGCGTTCAATACGTGCCTCTCCCATCTGCTGGTGGTGTTCCTCTTCTATGGCTCAGCCAGCTATGGGTATCTGCTTCCGGCCAAGAACAGCAAACAGGACCAGGGCAAGTTCATTTCCCTGTTCTACTCGTTGGTCACACCCATGGTGAATCCCCTCATCTACACGCTGCGGAACATGGAAGTGAAGGGCGCACTGAGGAGGTTGCTGGGGAAAGGAAGAGAAGTTGGCTGAGAGAACACTCCTTCGTTATTTATTGCGTCTTCATCTCTACATGCGTTTCTCATTAACTCTCTCTGGCCAGGTGAACATGAGGAATACTAATTCCGGTAAAACCAAGGCATGTTCCTGACAGCCCTAAGCTGACAGCCCTAAGCTGTTGGGAACATGGTTAGTGTTATTCGTAATGTTCTACACTTATTTACCAAAAATCCTACTGTGGACTACCGATAGCAGGGGAGACATGTTGTTGAGGGCTCAGAGGTTATTGACCTGTGACAGACCTGTCTCACTGTCTCTGTCTCTGTTGCCCACATGTTATTTAATATGCCTTATATTTCTGCAGAATTCTGTACTTTTCTAAGCAAAGCACCTCCACTTGCAGTATCTTACATAATGTTACTATAATTCCATAAAATCAAGCCATGTATTATTAACTTCATATGAAGACCCAAACAATTCATGTTTTTACCCTATCTGTCATTATCTTTGCCTACCTCTTTTTGTCTCTTCTTCATTTTTTTTAAGAGTTGGAGTCTTGCTCTGTTGCCCAGGCTGAAGTAGAGTGGCATGATCTTAGCTCACTGCAGCCTTCAACTCCTGGGCTCAAGCAATCCTTCAGTCTTCTGAGTAGCTGGGACTATAGGCACATGCTACCACACCTAACTAATTTTTATTTTTATTTTTTACAGATGGGGTCTCACTCTGTTAACAGCCCAGGCTGGTCTAGAATTCTTGGCCTCAAGTAATCTTCCTGCCTTGACTTCCCCAAGTGCTGGGATTATGGGTGTGATCTACCGCACCTGGCCTGTCTCTTCTTAATAATGCAGTATACCACTGGGTGCAGTGGCTCACACCTGTAATCCCAGCACTTTGGGAGGCCGAGGCGGGTGGATCACCTGAGGTCAGGAGTTCGGGACCAGCCTGACCAACATGGAGAAACACTGTCTCCACTAAAAATACAAAATTAGCCTTGCATCGTGGCACATGCCTGTAATCCCAGCTACTCGGGAGGCTGAGGCAGGAGAATCGCTTGAACTCGGGAGGCAGAGGTTGTGGTGAGCTGAGATCGTGCCATTGCACTCCAGCCTGGGTAACGAGCAAAACTCCGTCTCAATAATAATAATAATAACAATAATAATAATGTAGTATATCTGTCCATACTTTCCATCCATATATCTCTCCATCATCTTGTTTACCCTCTCCCTTATGCCTATATTCCAATTTCTCTTCTACTAATCTATTATTTAATAATAAAAGATTAAGCCAGGCACGGTGGCTCACGCCTGTAATCCCAGCACTTTG